AGACCGCCCTGCTCCTCCGAGCCTTTGAGAAGGATCGCTTTCCAGGCATCGCCGCCCGGGAGGAGCTGGCCAGAGAGACGGGCCTCCCGGAGTCCAGGATTCAGATCTGGTTTCAGAATCGAAGGGCCAGGCACCCGGGACAGGGTGGCAGGGCGCCCGCGCAGGCAGGCGGCCTGTGCAGCGCGGCCCCCGGCGGGGGTCACCCTGCTCCCTCGTGGGTCGCCTTCGCCCACACCGGCGCGTGGGGAACGGGGCTTCCCGCACCCCACGTGCCCTGCGCGCCTGGGGCTCTCCCACAGGGGGCTTTCGTGAGCCAGGCAGCGAGGGCCGCCCCCGCGCTGCAGCCCAGCCAGGCCGCGCCGGCAGAGGGGATCTCCCAACCTGCCCCGGCGCGCGGGGATTTCGCCTACGCCGCCCCGGCTCCTCCGGACGGGGCGCTCTCCCACCCTCAGGCTCCTCGGTGGCCTCCGCACCCGGGCAAAAGCCGGGAGGACCGGGACCCGCAGCGCGACGGCCTGCCGGGCCCCTGCGCGGTGGCACAGCCTGGGCCCGCTCAAGCGGGGCCGCAGGGCCAAGGGGTGCTTGCGCCACCCACGTCCCAGGGGAGTCCGTGGTGGGGCTGGGGCCGGGGTCCCCAGGTCGCCGGGGCGGCGTGGGAACCCCAAGCCGGGGCAGCTCCACCTCCCCAGCCCGCGCCCCCGGACGCCTCCGCCTCCGCGCGGCAGGGGCAGATGCAAGGCATCCCGGCGCCCTCCCAGGCGCTCCAGGAGCCGGCGCCCTGGTCTGCACTCCCCTGCGGCCTGCTGCTGGATGAGCTCCTGGCGAGCCCGGAGTTTCTGCAGCAGGCGCAACCTCTCCTAGAAACGGAGGCCCCGGGGGAGCTGGAGGCCTCGGAAGAGGCCGCCTCGCTGGAAGCACCCCTCAGCGAGGAAGAATACCGGGCTCTGCTGGAGGAGCTTTAGGACGCGGGGTTGGGACGGGGTCGGGTGGTTCGGGGCAGGGCGGTGGCCTCTCTTTCGCGGGGAACACCTGGCTGGCTACGGAGGGGCGTGTCTCCGCCCCGCCCCCTCCACCGGGCTGACCGGCCTGGGATTCCTGCCTTCTAGGTCTAGGCCCGGTGAGAGACTCCACACCGCGGAGAACTGCCATTCTTTCCTGGGCATCCCGGGGATCCCAGAGCCGGCCCAGGTACCAGCAGGTGGGCCGCCTACTGCGCACGCGCGGGTTTGCGCCCGGCATGGTGCCTTCGCTCTCCTTGCCAGGTTCCAAACCGGCCACACTGCAGACTCCCCACGTTGCCGCACGCGGGAATCCATCGTCAGGCCATCACGCCGGGGAGGCATCTCCTCTCTGGGGTCTCGCTCTGGTCTTCTACGTGGAAATGAACGAGAGCCACACGCCTGCGTGTGCGAGACCGTCCCGGCAACGGCGACGCCCACAGGCATTGCCTCCTTCACGGAGAGAGGGCCTGGCACACTCAAGACTCCCACGGAGGTTCAGTTCCACACTCCCCTCCACCCTCCCAGGCTGGTTTCTCCCTGCTGCCGACGCGTGGGAGCCCAGAGAGCGGCTTCCCGTTCCCGCGGGATCCCTGGAGAGGTCCGGAGAGCCGGCCCCCGAAACGCGCCCCCCTCCCCCCTCCCCCCTCTCCCCCTTCCTCTTCGTCTCTCCGGCCCCACCACCACCACCGCCACCACGCCCTCCCCCACCACCCCCCCCCCCACCACCACCACCACCACCACCACCCCGCCGGCCGGCCCCAGGCCTCGACGCCCTGGGTCCCTTCCGGGGTGGGGCGGGCTGTCCCAGGGGGGCTCACCGCCATTCATGAAGGGGTGGAGCCTGCCTGCCTGTGGGCCTTTACAAGGGCGGCTGGCTGGCTGGCTGGCTGGCTGTCCGGGCAGGCCTCCTGGCTGCACCTGCCGCAGTGCACAGTCCGGCTGAGGTGCACGGGAGCCCGCCGGCCTCTCTCTGCCCGCGTCCGTCCGTGAAATTCCGGCCGGGGCTCACCGCGATGGCCCTCCCGACACCCTCGGACAGCACCCTCCCCGCGGAAGCCCGGGGACGAGGACGGCGACGGAGACTCGTTTGGACCCCGAGCCAAAGCGAGGCCCTGCGAGCCTGCTTTGAGCGGAACCCGTACCCGGGCATCGCCACCAGAGAACGGCTGGCCCAGGCCATCGGCATTCCGGAGCCCAGGGTCCAGATTTGGTTTCAGAATGAGAGGTCACGCCAGCTGAGGCAGCACCGGCGGGAATCTCGGCCCTGGCCCGGGAGACGCGGCCCGCCAGAAGGCCGGCGAAAGCGGACCGCCGTCACCGGATCCCAGACCGCCCTGCTCCTCCGAGCCTTTGAGAAGGATCGCTTTCCAGGCATCGCCGCCCGGGAGGAGCTGGCCAGAGAGACGGGCCTCCCGGAGTCCAGGATTCAGATCTGGTTTCAGAATCGAAGGGCCAGGCACCCGGGACAGGGTGGCAGGGCGCCCGCGCAGGCAGGCGGCCTGTGCAGCGCGGCCCCCGGCGGGGGTCACCCTGCTCCCTCGTGGGTCGCCTTCGCCCACACCGGCGCGTGGGGAACGGGGCTTCCCGCACCCCACGTGCCCTGCGCGCCTGGGGCTCTCCCACAGGGGGCTTTCGTGAGCCAGGCAGCGAGGGCCGCCCCCGCGCTGCAGCCCAGCCAGGCCGCGCCGGCAGAGGGGATCTCCCAACCTGCCCCGGCGCGCGGGGATTTCGCCTACGCCGCCCCGGCTCCTCCGGACGGGGCGCTCTCCCACCCTCAGGCTCCTCGGTGGCCTCCGCACCCGGGCAAAAGCCGGGAGGACCGGGACCCGCAGCGCGACGGCCTGCCGGGCCCCTGCGCGGTGGCACAGCCTGGGCCCGCTCAAGCGGGGCCGCAGGGCCAAGGGGTGCTTGCGCCACCCACGTCCCAGGGGAGTCCGTGGTGGGGCTGGGGCCGGGGTCCCCAGGTCGCCGGGGCGGCGTGGGAACCCCAAGCCGGGGCAGCTCCACCTCCCCAGCCCGCGCCCCCGGACGCCTCCGCCTCCGCGCGGCAGGGGCAGATGCAAGGCATCCCGGCGCCCTCCCAGGCGCTCCAGGAGCCGGCGCCCTGGTCTGCACTCCCCTGCGGCCTGCTGCTGGATGAGCTCCTGGCGAGCCCGGAGTTTCTGCAGCAGGCGCAACCTCTCCTAGAAACGGAGGCCCCGGGGGAGCTGGAGGCCTCGGAAGAGGCCGCCTCGCTGGAAGCACCCCTCAGCGAGGAAGAATACCGGGCTCTGCTGGAGGAGCTTTAGGACGCGGGGTTGGGACGGGGTCGGGTGGTTCGGGGCAGGGCGGTGGCCTCTCTTTCGCGGGGAACACCTGGCTGGCTACGGAGGGGCGTGTCTCCGCCCCGCCCCCTCCACCGGGCTGACCGGCCTGGGATTCCTGCCTTCTAGGTCTAGGCCCGGTGAGAGACTCCACACCGCGGAGAACTGCCATTCTTTCCTGGGCATCCCGGGGATCCCAGAGCCGGCCCAGGTACCAGCAGGTGGGCCGCCTACTGCGCACGCGCGGGTTTGCGGGCAGCCGCCTGGGCTGTGGGAGCAGCCCGGGCAGAGCTCTCCTGCCTCTCCACCAGCCCACCCCGCCG